AGTGCATCTGAACCGTGAGATACTGTGCAGCTGCCGAGGAGGATGGACTATATAGCTGCAGGGGCATGGATGAGTCTCGGGAATGATGTTGAGTGAAAGAAACAAGTCACCAAAGGGTCCATGTGGTGTGGTTCCTTTATGTGAGGTTCAAAACCAGGCGAAACTTAGCAATACTGTTTTTTTTTTTGTTTGAGACGGAGTCTCGTTCTGTCGCCCAGGCGGGAGTGCTGTGGCGCGATCTCCGCTCACTGCAAGCTCCGCCTTCCGGGTTCACGCCATTCTCCTGCCTCAGCCTCCCGAGTAGCTGGGACTACAGGCGCCCACCACTGCGCCCGGCTAATTTTTTGTATTTTTAGTAGAGACGGGGTTTCACCGTGGTCTCGATCTCCTGACCTCGTGATCCGCCCGCCTCGGCCTCCCAAAGTGCTGGGATTACAGGCGTGAGCCACCGCGCCCGGCCAGCAATACTGTTACTGTTTCAGAATACATGCTTGGGGTATACAGCTGTTTTGTTAAAAGAGTCAGGGAGTGACTACCCCAGAATTTAGGAGAGAGGCTGCCTCCAGGATAGAGGAGGGGCTGTAATCAGAGGAACAGCATACAGGACTTCCACGACACTGGTTTTGTTAAGTAGGCTGGTGGCTAAGTGGCTGTTTTATTATTCTTTGAACTGTGCATAATAGGTTTTACATACTTTTGTATATATTTAAACATTTTTGCCAGGTGCAGTGGCTCACGCCTGTAATCCCAGCACTTTGGGAGGCCGAGGTGGGTGGATCACTTGAGGTCAGGAGTTCAAGACCAGCCTGACCACCATGATGAAACCCCATCTCTACTAAAAATACAAAAATTAGCTGGGCATGGTGGAGGGCACCTGTAGTCCCAGCTACTCGGGAGGCTGAGGCAGGAGAAACGCTTGAACCCAGGAGGCGGAGGTTGCAGTGAGCAGAAATTGCACCATTGCACTCCAGCCTGGAAGACAGAACAAGACTCGGCCTAAAAACAAAAATTTCTTTTAGTTACAGAAAAATTCGTTTTCTATACATCTCCTGCCCTCCAGAGGCCTGTGCTCTCCTTGGACAACCAAGAAACCAAGATATAAGCAAGTTGAGTGTTTAAATAGAATCCAAAGCAGTGTGTGCTAAGTGCCACATGGGTAAGAGAGGTGGAGAGGAATTCAGAGGTGGGGGCAGTGCCACGGCCTGGGAAGGGAAGGGACAGGAAGGGAAGTTTCTCCCCAGGGCTGACATGTTGTTGGTGCTTGTTAGGAAGTGATTGAACGGAGGAGAAGACATGGGACTTGAAACGTCAGGAAGAACAGAGGATTTGGAGTACTGAGCACAAGACAGATTCACACTCTGAAAAAATTAAGATTTATTTGGAAAAATGTTTTCATCAATGAAAACAGCCATCGCCCTGGAGCCTTACTGAAAAGCTGGATAATCCCAGCTGGTGAGGAGGAGGACCTCAGGTCTACCCTGGTCAGTCAAAGATGGCAGGAACCTCTGAGACTTTCTGGCTCCTGAATACACATAGTGGTTTTGGCTTAAGGGAGGTTGCAGAGTTTTCAGCTTGTCTCTTCGCTGTCCTGAAAGCTGAACTGACTGTTCATCCATCCCTTCCTCCCACTGTTTATCCTTATCCCCTGTGGCTGATGTAACAAATTGCCACAAAGGTAGTGGCTTAAAATGACACAGATGTCTCTTCCTTCTGGAGATGGGAATCTGAAGTCATTGTGACTGCGCTAAAGTCAAGGTGTCAGCAGGGCTGTGTTCCTCTGGAGGCTCCAGGGGAGAATCCTTTTCCTTGCCTCTGCCAGCTTCTAGAGGCCACCCCCCGTCCTTCACTGGTGACCCACCCCTCTCTCTATTATCGAAACCAGCAGCACAGAGCACCCTCAACTCGAGCTCTCTCTGACCTCTCCCTTTGTAGTCACATGGCTCTCTCTCTTTGATCTTCCTGCCCCCCTTACAAGGACACATGATGACATTGGACCCACCCTCCCCAGCTCGGAGTCTTTAACTCAGTCACATCTACGGAGTCCCTTTGGCCACATAAGGTGACGTATTTACAGGGTCTGGGGATTAGGCTAGGCATTTGTTTCTTGTTGGTTTTATTCACAGATTGGCCTTAAGAGAAGGACGGAGCCACATACTGCTGACGGCCCAGAACTGGCAGAGAGAAGGTAAGAGACCCCAGGGCAGGGAACGACCACAGAAGAGGCTCTCTCTCTTTCCCTCTCCCTGCAGGTTGCCATGGCTGCTGTTGACAGTTTCTACCTCTTGTACAGGGAAATCGCCAGGTCTTGCAATTGCTATATGGAAGCTCTAGCTTTGGTTGGAGCCTGGTATACGGCCAGAAAAAGCATCACTGTCATCTGTGACTTTTACAGCCTGATCAGGCTGCATTTTATCCCCCGCCTGGGGAGCAGAGCAGACTTGATCAAGCAGTATGGAAGATGGGCCGTTGTCAGCGGTAACCTACTTTATAATCAAAATAATCTTTTCCACATGCTCACTTTTCCTGACTTGCATCCTAGGTGCAACAGATGGGATTGGAAAAGCCTACGCTGAAGAGTTAGCAAGCCGAGGTCTCAATATAATCCTGATTAGTCGGAACGAGGAGAAGTTGCAGGTTGTTGCTAAAGACATAGCCGACACGTACAAAGTGGAAACTGATATTATAGTTGCGGACTTCAGCAGCGGTCGTGAGATCTACCTTCCAATTCGAGAAGCCCTGAAGGACAAAGACGTTGGCATCTTGGTAAATAACGTGGGTGTGTTTTATCCCTACCCGCAGTATTTCACTCAGCTGTCCGAGGACAAGCTCTGGGACATCATAAATGTGAACATTGCCGCCGCTAGTTTGATGGTCCATGTTGTGTTACCGGGAATGGTGGAGAGAAAGAAAGGTGCCATCGTCACGATCTCTTCTGGCTCCTGCTGCAAACCCACTCCTCAGCTGGCTGCATTTTCTGCTTCTAAGGTCAGATGTTACTTACTGGAAGATGAAATCCTTAAAAGTCTTTTCCTCCCCTCTGTCTCAACAGGCTTATTTAGACCACTTCAGCAGAGCCTTGCAATATGAATATGCCTCTAAAGGAATCTTTGTACAGAGTCTAATCCCTTTCTATGTAGCCACCAGCATGACAGCACCCAGCAACTTTCTGCACAGGTGCTCGTGGTTGGTGCCTTCGCCAAAAGTCTATGCACATCATGCTGTTTCTACTCTTGGGATTTCCAAAAGGACCACAGGATATTGGTCCCATTCTATTCAGGTAGGAGTGTGCTTCAGGTCTCATAATTAGATAACCTTACAACCTTTTTCTCTTTCATTTTTAGTTTCTTTTTGCACAGTATATGCCTGAATGGCTCTGGGTGTGGGGAGCAAATATTCTCAACCGTTCACTACGTAAGGAAGCCTTATCCTGCACAGCCTGAGTCTGGATGGCCACTTGAGAAGTTTTGCCAACTCCTGGGAACCTCGATATTCTGACATTTGGAAAAACACATTTAATTTATCTCCTGTGTTTCATTGCTGATTATTCAGCATACTGTTGATTCGTCATTTGCAAAACACACATAATACCGTCAGAGTGCTGTGAAAAACCTTAAGGGTGTGTGGATGGCACAGGATCAATAATGCCTGAGGCTGATTGACGACATCTACATTTCAGTGCTTTTTCCCTAAGCTGTTTGAAAGTTACGCTTTTCTGTTGTTCTAGAGCCACAGCAGTCTAATATTGAAATATAATATGATTTGTCAGGTCTTATAATTTCAGATGTTGTTTTTTAAGGGAAATTGACCATTTCACTAGAGGAGTTGTGCTGGTTTTTAAATGTGCATCAAGAAAGACTACTGAAAAGTATTATTTTGTAACTAAGATTGCTGGTACTATTAGGAAAAATCTGTGTGTATTGTATAGCTCTAGCTGTTTGACTATCTGTAATGAAAATGCTGCACTTCAACTGGTATTTCATTAGAGAACCGTGTGTGTGCGTGTGTGTGGTGCCTTTGAGCAACTTTATTTATGGTTACCATATTTTTAAAAAGATTTTTTGTCAGGGTGACTTAACATGGACTCTTATAGGGTATTAAAACAATCTAGATTATTCCTTTTCATCCTAAATAAGCCTACCAAATTTCATGCTGTTGGTTTGCCATGAATGATATTACTTCCTACATTATATTTGTGTTTTTTCAAATCTGCTATGGAATGAACTTATTCCTAGATTTGGATATGTAAGAGAAACCTGCAGTCATCTTTTGATTTATAAGGCAATTCTTGTGGATAAATAGTGATTTCTCAGCCTCTGACCCATTTTATAACTGAAATTTAGCCCTTTAGAGCTTGTTATATCTGGTTTTCCTACGTTTTTCTATGTAATATTATTCCATTCCAGTAGCATTATTGATAGAAATAGTAAGTATTTATGGAATAGTAAAATATGGACAAATTACGTGTGTGACATATCTGTCAATATAAGTTAGAAGCTTATTCTTGGTTTGTGTAATGAATTTATGTATTGTAGTGAATACCTTTACTGGTGTGAAGATAATTATGCACAAACCCTCACAATACGCGTTAACATTGAAACCTGTGAAATGTCCTTAGTTTGGGTCATATAAAGCCAACCATTTTTGAGGACCATGTACCTAGTGCTTTGAAAACTCTAAGTCACTATATGAATATGACAATATGTGCACATTTAAAATTCAGAGCTCGGCATTGTGATACTGATGCAGAAGCTAGTAGATTGGTTAAAAGTCTGGACTTCTGTGGCATTTTTTTCGTGACGTGATAATCTATCATAAGCAGACCTAAGCACAGTTTTATGAACACAATTTTGCCCATGACATTGCCTACAGGATTTCCAGATGTGACTTGCACTCAGAAGATCAGTGGTCAACTTCAGAAGCTCTTCCACGCTTAGATCATGTCTTCAGAACTTAGATGTGAAAATCTACACACTGGGAGATGCTGTGAGCCCCAAGGTTTTGATGGAGTTTGCTTGGAATCCTCTTGACTTCATGCCACATTGACGTGAACTTTGATGTATAATAAGCAGCAGCAACTTCATGTGAAAATATGGTCAGGTAGTTATATGTAAGGTTACGTGGTCCAGTAATGTCTTAGATTGATAAATTAGGTATGGAATCCATCAGTGTTACGTGATGAGAATAGGTGAACACACCTTGTCAGTGATGATGTAAACTTCTCTCCTTGGCAGGACATGGGCAAACATGCTGATTGGTGCAAATGTGGTGCCGAGCTGTCCATAGCTGCAGTGAAAGATGAAGAGCAAGACCTTCTCTAGGTTTTCTAGCTTTCATTAAATGTATTTTTTTCCCCAGAGCTAATTTGAAAGTTGATTGGACCACTGTGGATGGGGTGTCATTAAGAATGTGGGAAATAGGGGCCGAGTGCGGTGGCTCACACCTGTAATCCCAGCAGTTTGGAAGGCCAGGGCAGGTGGATCGCTTGATCCCAGGAGGTCGAGACCAGCCTGGGGAACACATCCTGTCTCTACAAAAAATACAAAAATTAGCCAGGCAGGGTGGTGCATGCCTGTAGTCCCAGCTACTTGGGAGGCTGAGGCAGGAGAATTTTTTGAGCCCAGGATGCAGAGGTTGAAGTGAGCCAAGATCGTGCCACTGCACTCCAGCCTTGAGACAGAGCGAGACCCTGTCTCAAAAAAAAAAAAAGAACGTGGGAAATATGAACCTTTGAAAGTTAATCTGTGAATTGAAAGTTTAACAATAAAAGTAGTTGTTTGTTTCCTTTGGAAGAGTTTTGTTCCAGATGTTTGTAATTTGGTTGTTTGTAATTTGGAATGAGAGAATTTTTTTTTCTTAGGAGTGATTGCAAGAAATTAACATGAACAACAGTGGTCATAACTGATTAAAAGCTGACACGTCAGTAACAAAATTGTTTATAACTATGTGCCTAGTCTTTGGAAG